AGTTTACGATTCTGCTGGTCAGACCTTACGTTCTGGGATGCGGGGTGGGGAGCCTGTATTATCCCTGCACCCCAGAGGCTGGGGGTGCTCCTGACCCAGTCTGCCCCCACACTGTCCTGCCAGAGGGAGCCCTGTGGCTGCAGAGGCCCCAGGCTGGGCCAGGCACTGGCTGTGAGGGCTCCTGCCAGGTCTACCCCACCTGTGGGCAGGGCCTTGGGCAGAGGATAGAAGCCACCGACAGGCTCAAATCCCTGCTCCTGCCCCTGCTTACCCCCAGTAACCAAGCCCAGCATTGAGGCTGGGTACTGGCGCCCAGTAGGTCTGAGTCTTTCAGGTAGAAGGTAGAAGTGTAGGCTGCGTGTGCAGCGAGTGGCACCGGTGAGCGGCGCTGGGAAACCGGAGCGTGTGGACCGGGCCATGAGGACAGCGTCCTCACTGGGGTGGCAGTTGGCTTGGAGGTCACCTGGGGGCTCGCTCAGCTAACAGGAGAGGGTGCTTGTTCCCCGCATTCGTGGTGGTCCCTCCTGGTCACCCATTGAAGCAGTGTTTGTGGTGGAGCCCCTGAGGGCTTGGTGGGGTTGAGCAGAATGAGGAAAGGTTTCATGGAGCAGGGAGGGAGACGGCTAGGGCAGCAAGTGAAGGACAGACTCGCCTTCCCATCCCTCCAGGGGCACTCCTGCCAGCCAGCCCCTCTCCCGCTTCCCATGATGGGGTGGCTGTTGGAATTCTGCACCCCATCTCTTCTGATTGTTGGGGCCCAGGACAAGGGGACAGGCATTTGTGGGCCTAACCTCCCCAGGCAGATAGGAGGAGGAAGCCATGTCCCAGCAGGCTAGGGCAGAGGGACCCCCAGTGCCAACAGTGCTTTATCAGCGGGCGCCAGGCAGGGCCATCCCCAGGGTGAGGACAACATCTCCCTGGGCCCTGTTATCAGTCACAGAGTCCACAGGACGCTCCTTGGGTTAACGTGTAACCATGAGCCCTCCCCTCCACCCCCTGAAGCCACTCGCTCCCAGATTAGGTCGCTCTGGGGCTATCAGGCCAGCATGGACGCTGGCAAAGCGGGGCAGACCCTGAAGACTCACTGCTCAGCCCAGGTGAGAGCCTTCTGAGCTGTGCCTGGGGCTGGGGGGACAGGGCCCTGGAACCCCAGCAGCCGGCGGGTCTGGGAGCTGCTGTCCTTGAGTTGGTTGGGCCCTGGGAAGCTGGGTTCTGGCAGCCTGGTCCCTGAATGGGTCCAGCCTGTACAGCTGGGGTCCCAGGTGGGGGTGGGACAGGAGCCATGAGATCTGAGTCCCAAGAATGGGGGCTGGGCTGGGTTTCGGCTCAGTAGCTCCCCACTCCCCAAAGCGCCCAGATGTCTGCAGGTGGCTGAGCCCCTTCATCCTCTCCTGCTGCGTGTACTTCTGCCTCTGGATTCCCGAGGACCAGCTGTCCTGGTTCGCTGCCCTGGTCAAGTGCCTGCCCGTCCTCTGCCTGGCTGGGTTCCTGTGGGTCATGTCCCCAAGCGGGGGCTACACCCAGCTCCTCCAGGGAGCCCTTGTGTGCTCGGCTGTGGGGGACGCTTGCCTCATCTGGCCGGCAGCCTTCGTCCCTGGTGAGTGGAAGGTGCTGTGACGCTTTCCAGATTCCTCACTGGTACCCCACCCCTCTCCCGCCAGGCATGGCCGCCTTTGCCACCGCCCACCTCCTCTACGTCTGGGCCTTCGGCTTCTCTCCCCTGCAGCCCGGCCTGCTGCTGCTCATCATCCTGGCCCCTGGCCCCTACCTCAGCCTTGTGCTCCAGCACCTCGAGCCGGATATGGTCCTGCCGGTGGCAGCCTATGGGCTGATCCTGATGGCCATGCTGTGGCGCGGCCTGGCCCAGGGCGGGAGTGCCGGCTGGGGCGCGCTGCTCTTCACGCTCTCTGATGGCGTGCTGGCCTGGGACACCTTCGCCCAGCCCCTGCCCCATGCCCACCTGGTGATCATGACCACCTACTATGCTGCCCAGCTCCTCATCACACTGTCAGCCCTCAGGAGCCCGGTGCCCAAGACTGACTGACTAGGGAGCTTGAAGGGCCGGTGTTCAGGCCCTCTCCTCCTGCAAGGACCTGGGCCTCCCAGCCCAGCCCAGCCTGAGAAATACCCTCAGCAGCGAAGCTTCCTGACGCCTGTCTGCAGGCGCCGCTGCCGCCGTCGCTTCTGGCTGAAGACGTTTGAGGACGATTTGCGGAATTCCAAGTCCACTACTGGGTTCCAGCTGCCTTCCCCCGGTTCTGACTCCAGATCCCTGGCTCCTCAGCCAGGCCCACATGGAGCCCTCCCAGCCACCAGCCTGCCTCCATGTTCACTGTCGGCCCCACAGCCTGCCCGCCCCCTGCTGCTGCTCTGAATCCGTTTTCCCTGTGGGTGTGGAACCGTAGATGTTGCTGTTACCGTAGGAGAGGCCTCGGGGAGGGTCATGATTGTGATAAACCATCGCGGTTAATGACAGCAGAAGGTTCTTTGTCGCTCCCCATGGACCAGGCCTGGTGCCCAGTGGGACCCTCCATGGCCCTCTGGTGGGGGGATTCGGGGGGATAAAGTGAGGATTGTGCAGAACTGAGCCAAGAGGACTGTTTGGTCTTTGTGTTAGTT